CTGGGGTTCAAGCGATTATCCTGCCTCAGCCTCCAGAGTAGCTGGGATTACAGGCATGCGCTGCCACGCCCGGCTGATTTTGTATTTTTAGTAGAGGCGGGGTTTCACCATGTTGGCCAGGCTGGTCTCCAACTCCCGACCTCAGGTGATCCGCCTGCTTCGGCCTCCCAAAATGCTGGGATTACAGGCGTGAGCCACTGCGCCCGGCCTGAGAAGGGGGGTTTTATTGGGCAGAGGAGATCAGCAGTGGATTCAAAGGAGGCTTGGAAGGAGGCAAGGGTGTCACAGAGTGGGATCCTTCAGGGCCTGGGTATGATGCCTGCACTAACCTCACTGGACAGTAGCGTAGGCTAGACAAGATTTTAGAGATGTGTTGTGACCAGCTGCACTCCAGGAAAACTGTTTACATTATATCTTACCTCATTCATCCAGCCTTTGCATTTTTGTTTGCTTGTTTTTGAGACAGAGTCTTTTTCTGTCGCCCAGGCTGGAGTGCAGTGGCACAATCTTGGCTCACTGCAATCTCCGCCTCCTGGGTTCAAGCAATTCTCCTGCCTCAGCCTCCTGAGTAGCTGGGATAACAGGCACCCGCCACCATGCCCTGCCCATTTTTTAAATTATTTTTAGTGGAGATGGGGTTTCACCATGTTGGCCTGGCTGGTCTCAAACTCCTGACCTCAGATGATCTACCCACCTTGGCCCCTTGGCCTCCCAAAGTGCTGGAATTACAGGCGTGAGCCACCACGCCTGGCCCAGCCTATGCATTTTTTTTTTTTTTTTTTTTTTTTGAGATGGAGTCTTGCACCGTAGCCTAAGCTGGAGTGCAGTGGTGCGATCTCGGCTCACCGCAACCTCCGCCTCCCGGGTCCTGGTTCAAGCAATTTTCTTGCCTCAGCCTCCTGAGTAGCTGGGATTACAGGAACGTGCCACCATGCCCAGCTAATTTTTGTATTTTTAGTAGAGACGGGGTTTCACCATGTTGGCCAGGCTGGTCTTGAACTCGTGACCTCATGATCCGCTCACCTCGGCCTCCCAAAGTGCTGGGATTACAGGCATGAGCCACTGACGCCTGGCCAGCCTATGCATTTTTAAGAAATTATTCTGTATTAGGTGCTGTGCTAAACATTGGGCACTACAGTGACCAAAACAGACTGAATTCCCCAAGAGCCAAAGACCAGTGAGGGAGACCAACAAGAAACAGGAAATGCAAAAGAGACCATTATTACTCACTATGACTAAGGGCCACAAATGGGGTACGTTGATGGAGAGTGATTTGTTAAGAGACTACAGAGGGAGGACAGACTACCAAGAGGGGGGCCAGGAAAGCTCCTCTGACGAGGTGGTATTTCAGCCCAAACTGGAAGAATGAGAAAGAGCTAGCCAGCCATCAGAATAGTCCAGAAGAGATGGGGAGCACTACACTCACTACACTTTGGCCTGAGAAAATAGCATGGGATTGGAGGAGGCTGGGGGAACACCACTTCTGCCGACCTGGGCAGGAGGCATTGAGGGCTTGAGAAAGGGCAATGGCAGTAGCAGTAGAAAGGACAGGGTAGGAGCAGGGACTTTGCAGGTGGAATCATTAGGTCTTATCAACAGATATGGGCAAGCAAAGCCAGGGGAGAATTGATGGTAATGCTGAGGTTTGGAGCCAGGCTAGATGGGACAGTGGTGGGTGATGCAAAGGAAAGAGGTCAGGAAGCAGGGCCAGACGTGGGGAGAAGGTGTGGGGGTTTGGTTTCCATCTTGCCGAGTCTGCCGGAATGTGGATGGGAAGACCAAGAGGAGGAGCAAGGGGCAGAGGGGAAGGGAATCTTAAAGAAGTCCTGGATGCCACACTCTTCTTCCTTCCTCCTCTTCCCTCTCCTCAGAGGTCTCACTCGTGGTTCTTCATTTCCTGCCCTGCCTCCATCTCCTCTGGGTGCTGGGAAAGTGGAGGATTAGCTGAAGTTTTGCTTCTCGGGGCCTGTCTGAATCTCCATTGCTTTCTGGGAGGACATAATTCACCTGTCCTAGCTTCTTATCATCTTACATTTCCCTGTAGCCACTGGGACATATGTGGTGTTCCTTCCTAGCTCCTGTCTCCTCCTCATGCCTTTGCTGGGTATGGGCATGTTAGGGGGAAGGTCATTGCTGTCAGAGGGGCACTGACTTTCTAATGGTGTTACCCAAGGTGAATGTTGGAGACACAGTCGCGATGCTGCCCAAGTCCCGGCGAGCCCTAACTATCCAGGAGATCGCTGCGCTGGCCAGGTCCTCCCTGCATGGTATGCAGCCCCTCCCATGTTTCTGGCCACTTTACCAGGCTTCTCCACCCTCCCCTATCTCCAGGTATTTCCCAGGTGGTGAAGGACCACGTGACCAAGCCTACCGCCATGGCCCAGGGCCGAGTGGCTCACCTCATTGAGTGGAAGGGCTGGAGCAAGCCGAGTGACTCACCTGCTGCCCTGGAATCAGCCTTTTCCTCCTATTCAGACCTCAGCGAGGGCGAACAAGAGGCTCGCTTTGCAGCAGGTGGATGGCAGAAAGGGGATAAGCTACACTCTTTCTCTGCTTATGCATTCTGTCCCTGCGACAGGAGTGGCTGAGCAGTTTGCCATCGCGGAAGCCAAGCTCCGAGCATGGTCTTCGGTGGATGGCGAGGACTCCACTGATGACTCCTATGATGAGGACTTTGCTGGGGGAATGGACACAGGTGAGGGACATCCTGGGCTAGGGCTGTGGTGGCAGGACTGTCTTCTTTTCTCTTCTCCTCACAGACATGGCTGGGCAGCTGCCCCTGGGGCCGCACCTCCAGGACCTGTTCACCGGCCACCGGTTCTCCCGGCCTGTGCGCCAGGGCTCCGTGGAGCCTGAGAGCGACTGCTCACAGACCGTGTCCCCAGACACCCTGTGCTCTAGTCTGTGCAGCCTGGAGGATGGGTTGTTGGGCTCCCCGGCCCGGCTGGCCTCCCAGCTGCTGGGCGATGAGCTGCTTCTCGCCAAACTGCCCCCCAGCCGGGAAAGTGCCTTCCGCAGCCTGGGCCCACTGGAGGCCCAGGACTCACTCTACAACTCGCCCCTCACAGAGTCCTGCCTTTCCCCCGCGGAGGAGGAGCCAGCCCCCTGCAAGGACTGCCAGCCACTCTGCCCACCACTAACGGGCAGCTGGGAACGGCAGCGGCAAGCCTCTGACCTGGCCTCTTCTGGGGTGGTGTCCTTAGATGAGGATGAGGCAGAGCCAGAGGAACAGTGACCCACATCATGCCTGGCAGTGGCATGCATCCCCCGGCTGCTGCCAGGGGCAGAGCCTCTGTGCCCAAGTGTGGGCTCAAGGCTCCCAGCAGAGCTCCACAGCCTAGAGGGCTCCTGGGAGCGCTCGCTTCTCCGTTGTGTGTTTTGCATGAAAGTGTTTGGAGAGGAGGCAGGGGCTGGGCTGGGGGCGCATGTCCTGCCCCCACTCCCGGGGCTTGCCGGGGGTTGCCCGGGGCCTCTGGGGCATGGCTACAGCTGTGGCAGACAGTGATGTTCATGTTCTTAAAATGCCACACACACATTTCCTCCTCGGATAATGTGAACCACTAAGGGGGTTGTGACTGGGCTGTGTGAGGGTGGGGTGGGAGGGGGCCCAGCAACCCCCCACCCTCCCCATGCCTCTCTCTTCTCTGCTTTTCTTCTCACTTCCGAGTCCATGTGCAGTGCTTGATAGAATCACCCCCACCTGGAGGGGCTGGCTCCTGCCCTCCCGGAGCCTATGGGTTGAGCCGTCCCTCAAGGGCCCCTGCCCAGCTGGGCTCGTGCTGTGCTTCATTCACCTCTCCATCGTCTCTAAATCTTCCTCTTTTTTCCTAAAGACAGAAGGTTTTTGGTCTGTTTTTTCAGTCGGATCTTCTCTTCTCTGGGAGGCTTTGGAATGATGAAAGCATGTACCCTCCACCCTTTTCCTGGCCCCCTAATGGGGCCTGGGCCCTTTCCCAACCCCTCCTAGGATGTGCGGGCAGTGTGCTGGCGCCTCACAGCCAGCCGGGCTGCCCATTCACGCAGAGCTCTCTGAGCGGGAGGTGGAAGAAAGGATGGCTCTGGTTGCCACAGAGCTGGGACTTCATGTTCTTCTAGAGAGGGCCACAAGAGGGCCACAGGGGTGGCCGGGAGTTGTCAGCTGATGCCTGCTGAGAGGCAGGAATTGTGCCAGTGAGTGACAGTCATGAGGGAGTGTCTCTTCTTGGGGAGGAAAGAAGGTAGAGCCTTTCTGTCTGAATGAAAGGCCAAGGCTACAGTACAGGGCCCCACCCCAGCCAGGGTGTTAATGCCCACGTAGTGGAGGCCTCTGGCAGATCCTGCATTCCAAGGTCACTGGACTGTACGTTTTTATGGTTGTGGGAAGGGTGGGTGGCTTTAGAATTAAGGGCCTTGTAGGCTTTGGCAGGTAAGAGGGCCCAAGGTAAGAACGAGAGCCAACGGGCACAAGCATTCTATATATAAGTGGCTCATTAGGTGTTTATTTTGTTCTATTTAAGAATTTGTTTTATTAAATTAATATAAAAATCTTTGTAAATCTCTATATACATCTGGTCATTGGAGGTTCCAGTTATA